GACTCAGCTGCGAGGCCCTCCGGCCCAGGTTTTGGGGGAAAACGGGCTGCGTCCGCTTTCGTCTAAACTGCGCTCGTAAAGTGGGGCAGAGGCGCTGGGGGCACTCAAATCCGAGGTCCTTACTTCTGGATTCCTTTTCCTTTTCCGAGTTAAACCGCTCCCCTGAGCCGCACGGCTCTCTCAGGGAGGATTTTCCAACTCGTCCCAAGTTCGCGAGGAGGCAGGCGGGTCCCGGGGCAGCTGAGCGCACGAAGCGGGCGTGGGGCGGCGAGCCGGCGGCCTCGGGGGCGCCGAGCGAGGGGCCGCGTCAGGTGAACTCGCGGCTGCCCCGCCAGTCCTTGGCCCGGCCCCGGGGTCCCGGCCCGCCGCCCACGGCTCCGCTCGGCCTCTGCTGCTCCACCGCACCCGGCTCCGCTCCGCCTCCTGCCTCCACCTCCACCTCCTGCGCCGCGTCGCCCGCTGCTGGGTCTCGGGGCCGGAGCCGACGCACCACTTACCCGCCGCAAAGGGATTTACGTAGCGGACCTCGTCACTGATTACGGACGCGAGGAGGTGGAGACGGCGAGCCCGACCGCCGCTCAGCAGCGGCGCCGCCGCCCAGCAACCCGGAGCCGGCAGCGGCCCCACGTAGTCCTCACGTCAGCTGTGATGCGGTAGCCGCGGCCTCCCTGCCGACCCCGGACCAAAAGTAGCGCTGCAGCCGACCGAACCGCGTCCTCCCGCCCCGTCCTCCCCTCCCCCACGCCGGGACGGCCTCCCGGGGGAGGCCCCGAGGAAAAAAATCCAGGCTCGAACTCCGCCCCCTGCCGGCCGCCAGCAGGAGTGAAGCGCCACAATCCAACAATGAAATGGAACCGGGGAGGGGCGGCGGGAAGGTGCGGGTCAGGGGGCGGGGCCTAGGGATAGGGAGAAGGAAGGTCAGGGGGCGGGGCCAAGAGGAGGAACTAGCCTGGAGGTGGGGCGGAAGGTAGGGGCGGGGGCAAGGCTGGAAACCGGAAGCTGCCCGTGCCGCGCCGCGCGTGCGCCAGAAATCCAATGACTTGTCAGCCAGAGTAACGGCTGTTGTCAGGTCTTCAGGGTCTCGAGGTCGGTTTCTTCCTAACGCCGCCAACCCCAAGAATTTTTATTTTTTTTTTTTTTTTTGAGACAGGGTCTTACTCTGTCACCTAGGCTGGAGTACAGTAGTGCGATCATGGTTCACTGTAGCCTCGACCTCCCGGGCTCAAGCAATCCTCCCACCTCAGCTGGCTAAGTAGCTGGAACTACAGACATGTGCCACCATGCCTCATTAAGGGAGAAGAAAGGCATGAGGAAAAGAGGAAGATTGTTATTGTCAATATATTTCATATTGGAAAAGGGCTCCATGCCACATTTTTGTTCTGTGGCCTTAGCGCCTCTCTCAGCCTAGTTTTCTTTAGCTGTAGAACAGGGATCCTAGTACTGCATAAAGTGTTTGTGAAGAAGAATACATTAGCTAATAACATAAAGGTTTTAATACAGTGCATATCATACAGCCTGGCCAACATGGCGAAACCCCATCTCTACTAAAAATACAAAAAATCAGCTGGGCGTGATGGTGTGCCTATAGTTGCTGCTACTTGGGAGGCTGAGGCAGGAGAATCAATTGAGCCTGTGAGGCGGGGGTTGCAGTGAGCTGAGATCGCGCCACAGCACTCCAGCCTGGGCGACAGAGTGAGTGAGACTCCATCCCAAAAAAATAAATAAATAAAGCCTATCTTCCGGCCAGAATATAAACTCCATGGATGGCATTTGTCTCAGTTAACACTCTTTCTCTAATAGCTCCTGAATTGCCTGCTAGAATCGCCTATAGGAAGACATGACATTATGGGGAATGCGTTAAGTAGCTCCCAACATGGTCATGTGCTCACACTAGGACTAAGATACTGTTATTAAATAAATCATGGAAAAATGAACTTAGAAAGGGATATGAAGGATTAGCCAGTAAGTCTCTATAAAACATAAGGGAATTATATCCATATTACCTTGTATATAAAATGCCTTATTTTTCAGCATTCTTTTTTTTGTTGTTTTTTTGAGACAGGATCTCTTACTCTATGGCCCAGGCTGGATTGCAGTGGCATGATCTTGGCTCGCTGCAGTCTCAACCTCCTGGGCTCAAGCAGTCCTCCCACTACAGCCTCCCGAGTAGCTGGGACTACGGGTGTGCATCACCATGCCAGGCTAATTTTTGTATTTTTCGTAGAGGGGGTTTCCACCATGTCACCCAGGCTGGTCTCGAACTCCTGAGCTCAAGCAATCTGCCTGCCTTGGCCTCTCAAATTGCTGAGATTTCACACGCATGAGCCCAGCCATTTTTCAGCACATTCTTTAGGCAATTTCCTTTCAGCATTTTAGAGTAGTAAGTACTCTAAGTAGAATTTACCAAGTTCTTGGTCTTCATAAATTGACAACCTCTTATTTTGTAGGTTATAGTGCCATCATGTGGATACTTTGTTTTCTTCAAATAAAATGTAACCTTTTTATAACAGAGACTAGAAAACCCAGCCATCCCAACACCCAGGTATGACAATTTATATTTTATGTTATTTATTTCTCTAATTCCCTCTCCCTTTTCTCACTCCTAGGATAGAGGCACTCTCCATTCCTGATTGTTCCAAGGCTCAAGTGGTCAGAAATGACTGGGAAGAAGGGAGAAAAACTCAGGTGGCAAAGGACATGGACGAAAACCCATGGCGACATGGAAAGAAAACCCTGTGATATAGAGAGGAAAAGCACAGGACAGCTTATTGGGGAGAATGGAACTCTTCTGTATCCTGATTGCGGTGATGGCCACGCATGGCTGTAAGTGGGTTGAAATGGATAGAAGGTACACCTGCTAACATTGTTATTGTTTTTTAATTGACAGATTTCAACACTACACTTGCACAATGTCTTTGAAACCAAGAGTAGTAGATTTTGATGAAACATGGAACAAACTTTTGACGACAATAAAAGCCGTGGTCATGTTGGAATACGTCGAAAGAGCAACATGGAATGACCGTTTCTCGTATCCTTTTAATGGCAGCTTGATCAATGTTCAATAAATATGAAAACCTTAATAATTTAACTAGAGATATCTATGCTTTATGTGTGGCCTATCCTGAACCCCTTGGAGAAAGACTTTATACAGAAACTAAGATTTTTTTGGAAAATCATGTTCGGCATTTGCATAAGGTAAGCAATGATACATACGTGATATAAATATGTTCAAGTAAAAATATTTTTCCTCTTTATATAGAGAGTTTTGGAGTCAGAAGAACAAGTACTTGTTATGTATCATAGGTACTGGGAAGAATACAGCAAGGGTGCAGACTATATGGACTGCTTATATAGGTGAGTGTGCCTTTAAAATCTAGACAAGCTAATAATATCCATTGATATTACATTTATTTTCCAGGTATCTCAACACCCAGTTTATTAAAAAGAATAAATTAACAGAAGCGGACCTTCAGTATGGCTATGGTGGTGTAGATATGAATGAACCACTTATGGAAATAGGAGAGGTAGGACATTCTTTAAGTGACTAGCAAACATATCAGCCCTGATGATTTTCGTTTTTCCCGGCAGCTAGCATTGGATATGTGGAGGAAATTGATGGTTGAACCACTTCAGGCCATCCTTATCCGAATGCTGCTCCGAGAAATCAAAAAGTGAGTGCTGACATTTATCTTACTGAGTCAATTCAAGAATATTTTGTGTTATACCTTGTTTTAGTGATCGTGGTGGAGAAGACCCAAACCAGAAAGTAATCCATGGGGTTATTAACTCCTTTGTTCATGTTGAACAGTATAAGAAAAAATTCCCCTTAAAGGTAAACAGCCTCCTTTAAAAACAAATAATCAGTTCTTCTAATATGATGTAATTGATTTATTCAGTTTTATCAGGAAATTTTTGAGTCTCCCTTTCTGACTGAAACAGGAGAGTATTACAAACAAGAAGCTTCAAATTTATTACAAGAATCAAACTGCTCACAGTATATGGAAAAGGTAAGAAATAAAACATATCGAATACATTTATCGTGTTCATGACTGTAAGAAAATATTTTTATAGGTTCTAGGTAGATTAAAAGATGAAGAAATTCGATGTCGAAAATACCTACATCCAAGTTCATATACTAAGGTGATTCATGAATGTCAACAACGAATGGTAGCAGACCACTTACAGTTTTTACATGCAGAATGTCATAATATAATTCGACAAGAGAAAAAAAATGGTAAGTGACACCAAACATGAGTAGAAATTAAAGAGTTAACCCTCAGATGTCTTTTTCCTCTCAGACATGGCAAATATGTACGTCTTACTCCGTGCTGTGTCCACTGGTTTACCTCATATGATTCAGGAGCTGCAAAACCACATCCATGATGAGGGCCTTCGAGCAACCAGCAACCTTACTCAGGAAAACGTGAGTTGTGTGGGAAACTGCAATGTTTTCCTAATGTGGTTTTGTACTTATATTTCATTTTTAGATGCCAACACTATTTGTGGAGTCAGTTTTGGAAGTGCATGGTAAATTTGTTCAGCTTATCAACACTGTTTTGAATGGTGATCAGCATTTTATGAGTGCGTTGGATAAGGTAAGTTTTAAATACATATATACTATATATGTGGTGGTTAATTATGGCGTGTTTTTTTATTCAGGCCCTTACGTCAGTTGTAAATTACAGAGAACCTAAGTCTGTTTGCAAAGCACCTGAACTGGTAAGTTTGGTGGTTGCTGAAAAGTAATCTTATTTGTAAGATTTATTATCAATTTCTACATGAGCTTGCTAAGTACTGTGACAACTTACTGAAGAAGTCAGCGAAAGGGATGACAGAGAATGAAGTGGAAGACAGGCTCACGAGCTTCATCACAGTGTTCAAATACATTGATGACAAGGACGTCTTTCAAAAGGTATGTTGTGAACAGAAAAGTTTCATTTGTATGAAGTAATCTTTTAAAATATTTTTAAATGTAGTTCTACGCAAGAATGCTGGCAAAACGTTTAATTCATGGGTTATCCATGTCTATGGACTCTGAAGAAGCCATGATCAACAAATTAAAGGTAATGTAAGTCTTTAATGTGGTATTGTCCTAGAATTCATGTATTTTCTAAAACTTTTTTATAGCAAGCCTGTGGTTATGAGTTTACCAGCAAGCTACATCGGATGTATACAGATATGAGTGTCAGCGCTGATCTCAACAATAAGTTCAACAATTTTATCAAAAACCAAGACACAGTAATAGATTTGGGAATTAGTTTTCAAATATATGTTCTACAGGTATGAATATGTGTTTTACTATGAGCATTTACTAGCTTATTTTATTTTATTTTTTTCCTTCTAGGCTGGTGCGTGGCCTCTTACTCAGGCTCCTTCATCTACGTTTGCAATTCCCCAGGAATTAGAAAAAAGTGTACAGATGGTAAGTTTGCAGGAAATATATTAGAAGACTAAAAATAATGTGTGTTTTTTTTTTTTTTTTACAGTTTGAATTATTTTATAGCCAACATTTCAGTGGAAGGAAACTTACATGGTTACATTATCTGTGTACAGGTAAAATGCATTTAATTATATCTGGCTTAATGCAATTCACTGTCAGTTTTTGTTTTAATTGTAGGTGAAGTTAAAATGAACTATTTGGGCAAACCATATGTAGCCATGGTTACAACATACCAAATGGCAGTTCTTCTTGCCTTTAACAACAGTGAAACTGTCAGTTATAAAGAGCTTCAGGACAGCACTCAGATGAATGAAAAGGAACTGACAAAAACAATCAAATCATTACTTGATGTGAAAATGATTAACCATGATTCAGAAAAGGTATGTAGTAATATTCCAAAGAATTTAAGCATTATAAATATAAATGTTTTATTTTTAAATGTAGGAAGATATTGATGCAGAATCTTCGTTTTCATTAAATATGAACTTTAGCAGTAAAAGAACAAAATTTAAAATTACTACATCAATGCAGAAAGACACACCACAAGTAAGTGCTTTTAATGTCAAGTTTTTTTTGAGTTGGGTCTTTTTTCTTTTCTTCTGTAAAACAGGAAATGGAGCAGACTAGAAGTGCAGTTGATGAGGACCGGAAAATGTATCTCCAAGCTGCTATAGTTCGTATCATGAAAGCACGAAAAGTGCTTCGGCACAATGCCCTTATTCAAGAGGTAAAAGGAGGGCAGTCCTCAGGGCTTCTTAGGCAGTAGTTTGACTTCCACATCTCTTCCACAGGTGATTAGCCAGTCAAGAGCTAGGTTTAATCCCAGTATCAGCATGATTAAGAAGTGTATTGAAGTTCTGATAGACAAACAATACATAGAACGCAGCCAGGCGTCGGCAGATGAATACAGCTACGTCGCGTGATGTCGCTCTCCTCCAGCGTGGTGTGAGAAGATCATTGCCATCACCATTTGGTGTGTTCCTGTGGGAAAAAGCAGGACTGTGCCTCCATAATTTGGTCATTTGGCAGCCCCTGTTTTCTGCTGTTTACAACATCACCAGTGCCACGTCATGAGCGTCAAAGAAAATGCCTAGAGATATTTCAAGCTCATGTCATTATGACATTTCTTAAAACTTTATTAAAAGAATGAGTGAAGTATTGCTGAAAAGTGGAAATTCGGTTGGGTACCATGCTTTTTCTCCCCTTCACGTTTGCAGTTGATGTGTCTTTTTTTTTTTTTTTAATGTATCTTAAAGGACATAAAATTTAAAAACTTAAATATTGTAATATGACAGATAACCTAATAATTGTATCTACATTAAAATGACAAACATGATACTGCTGCTTGTCAAATAAAAAAAAAATAAAGAAATAGAATGCCTTTTTTATGTGGATGGAGTATCAGGTTGACCACAAAATATATTGACTCAAAGCAGCTAATGCATCTTTAGTTGCGTTTTTATCTGAATGGTTTAATTCACTTGTACTCCTATTTAAATCCTACATGAAAAATGTCTAGATTATTGTTCTTGACTGCATAGGACTGCATTCAGCATAAAGAATGCTTTATTTTTATGGATTAGATATATTGGATCTAAACATTTTGAATCTTGAAGATGTAATTCCATCAGCAGTTTCTGGTGGTGTGCTACTCCACAGACATCGCAGAGTGTGAGCAGGATGCTTGGTGACCTCAAGTCTGGCACAGAGAGAGCTTTTCATTCAAAAGTTGTCTTTCTTCGGTTGCATAATCCATTAATTCTAGCATAGACTAGTACCCTAGCTCTGTGGCCTTCCCTGAGTCTTAGGAAATCTATGATACCAACATATTCCTTCTATATGCCTCCCCTACCTGTTACCCTTACAACCCTCCTCCAACAGTTTAGATACTAGAGTCACTCTCATCAATCACAGATGTGCTTAGCAATGCATAACCTAAATACTTTTTTAAAAAAGAAAATTGTACATTGTACTGGGTGCCACATATATAAATCCCATTATTTTGTTTATTTTATATATATATATATATATAATATATATATATATATATCTCAACAGCAGTGTTAAGAGTACTGCGATCTATTATCATATTTATTGTCTATCCACACCATCACCACCACCACCACACCCCTCCTCCCTCAACATACAATTTTTCTTTATTTTAAAAAAAATAAGAGACGGGGTTTCGCCATGTTTCCCAGGCTAGTCTGGAACTTCTGGCCTCAAGCAATCCTATCTCTGTCTCCCAAAGTGCTGGGATTACAAGCATGAGCCACTGCATCCATCCAACACAAAATTTTTAAAATCGGAATATTTTAAAGCAAATCACACAAATTATTTCACTTATAATACTTCAGTAAGGCCTTTAAAAAATCCACAGTGATATTATTACTCCTAACAAAAACAATAATTACTTAGTATCATCTAATATGTGGTTCATATTTAAATTTGTTGTTTTGAGATGGGTCTTACAATTGGTTTATTCAATTGCATTTTTTCTAACTCGTGTCTCAAGTGTTTTAAAAATCTACTGAACTTATAATGACTTATATAATGTATTTCTCATTTTACCTTTCTTCCAAAAGAGGAAATAATGGCAAACCATATAATATTGTACATTCACTGTCAAAAAGCAAACCCTTGTTTTGATAACTTGTTGATTGATAAAAGTTTTCCAAATTGATTCCTTTTTTTCTTAAATATTTATAAATGTTA